TAATCTCAGCACTTTGGAAGGCCGAGGTGGGCGGCTCACCTGAGGCCAGGAGTTCTAGACCAGCCTGGCCAACACAGTGAAAACCAGTCTCTACTAAAAATAGAAAAAATTAGCCGGGTGTGGGGCGGGCGCACGAAGTCCCAGCTACTAGGGAGGCTGAGGCAGGAGAATCCTTTGAACCCGGGAGACGGAGGTTGCAGTGAGCCGAGATCACACTATTGCACTCCAGCCTGGGCAAGAGCAAGACCTTGTCAAAAATAAAAAAAAGGTGTAGGAAAATAAACTGTCATCCAGTACAGCTGAAGAAATCGATACCTTAATTTACAACCTCAGTTTCTCTGTCCAAAGGCAATTCCAAGACTCGAGCAAATTCTTTTATTATGCTACGATTTTGGTTATTTTGAATACAGCTTTTCAAAGAGCCCTTGGGATTTGAGAGCCCTTGGTTTTCTAAGTGTTTTCAATAAGTCTTGTTTTTAAAGGCCGCGTCCTAGCGAGTGCAGCTGCCGCTCCTTACCGGACCCACGAGTGAGGAGCCCCGAGGTCATCACCGAGCATGAACGCGGGAACGTCTGGGAAGGAAATCTGAGGCCCTGCTCTGACGGTCATAACAAAGGCCTTCGAGCCAACCGGCGTGTTCAAATTCACCACGGCCCTTCCCGCGCTCCCCTCCCCGGAAACTTGACCACCTAGCCCAGAAAGCCGCAGCAGCTTCCTCAGGGACGCTATCTCCCATTTCAAACACCCAACCGAGAAAGCAGCGCCGCAGCGCGCCTTCCGCCACGCCCAGGTCCGCAGGTCTTCGCTCGGGGCGGAAAAGAATCCTCCCCGCGCACTCCCAGCCAGGAGGAACGCCAGAGGCCCCGCCCAATCCCTGTCGCTTCATTGGCTCTGGTGACCGGCCTCCCGAAAGTCGGCTTCCTATTGGTCGTCGTGGCCGCCGCTCTGCGCTTTTACCGGGGCACGCGGCGAGCGTGACCACGCCCCTTACGTCCGGACGCTCGGTCGCCTCCCGGGGCGCGGTAATCACCGCCCAGAGGGAAGGAGGTCGGCAGTGTGAGGAGCTGCTATGGTGCTGAGTTTCCTGGTAGAGCCGGCCGAGCTGAGGCGGTCGCGGCCATGAAGGTGAGGGGCCGGTGGAGCCGGACAGACCCTCCAATTGTTTAATTGTGGGTATGCTCATCTGTAGATTTCTGGGCAGAGACTGATTCCTGATGTCATGGAATGCTAACATGTGAATGTTCATGTAAGGAAATACTTCTTTCTGTGGAATTAAAAGTAATTCCTTTTCCTTTTTTTTTCTCTGAAAGGTGGGGGAGTGGTACTAAGGATCAAGTATACTGTTAAAAGAAAACAAAAACCCAAGCATGAGGAAGGTAACATTTGTATCTATAGCACATGTTATTGTATTGAGCATTTTGAAGTATTTTCTCCCCACAGGGATTCTGAAAACATATTAGATTATACACACACAGAAGCAAAGACAGCTGAACCTTGAGGCCATTTGAAAATCCTGGCACTGTGCCAGAAAGAGAGCTGGGCTGCTGCTCTTGCAAAGAAACAGAACACCTTTCCTCTTGCTTTTGTTGACTGTAATGATGTTTCATGGGCTTATATTGTTTGACTCTGACTGAGGAACCTGAGAGAGTCCTTATAACCTTATTGGCTGGAAACTGTCATTCCTACTCTTACGCAGATTATTTAGGTTTGTATTCTTTCCCCTCCCATTTGCTTCCTCTTTAAACTGTGGGATTTGTGTTCCTTTTTAGGCGGGTGCCACGTCTATGTGGGCTTCGTGCTGTGGGCTGCTGAATGAAGTCATGGGAACTGGAGCTGTCAGGGGCCAGCAGTCAGCATTTGCAGGAGCCACCGGTCCATTCAGATTTACACCAAACCCTGAGTTTTCCACCTACCCACCAGCAGCTACGGAAGGGCCCAACATAGTTTGTAAAGCCTGTGGGCTTTCATTTTCAGTCTTTAGAAAGAAGGTGAGTTGGATGAAATGTTACATAACAACACACTTGCTGTCATCAAATGCTTTTCTTTCTTCAGCATGTTTGCTGTGACTGCAAGAAGGATTTTTGCTCCGTTTGTTCAGTCTTACAAGAAAATCTCCGTAGATGTTCTACTTGTCACTTATTACAAGAGACAGCATTTCAGCGCCCTCAGTTAATGCGACTGAAGGTGAAGGACCTGCGGCAGTATCTCATTCTGAGAAATATACCCATAGATACTTGTCGTGAGAAAGAAGACTTGGTGGATCTAGTACTGTGCCATCATGGACTAGGCTCTGAGGACGACATGGACACAAGCAGTCTGAATTCTTCAAGGTCCCAGACTTCTAGCTTTTTTACACGTTCGTTTTTTTCAAACTATACAGCCCCCTCTGCTACTATGTCTTCGTTTCAGGGAGAGCTTATGGATGGAGACCAAACATCCAGATCTGGAGTGCCGGCACAGGTACGAGGGGGTAACTAATTACACCCAGGGCCCTGACCTAATCAGATACGTTGTATAAGTGTAGGTACAAAGTGAAATCACTTCAGCAAACACAGAAGATGATGATGACGACGATGATGAGGATGATGATGATGAAGAAGAAAACGCAGAGGATCGGGTGAGGCCACCTATAAAATTTGGTTTCCCTGAGACCAGGGCTAATGGATGCTCTGTGGTTTCAGAACCCCGGGCTCTCCAAGGAGAGAGTGAGAGCTTCACTGTCTGACTTGTCAAGCCTTGATGATGTGGAAGGAATGAGCGTGCGCCAGCTGAAGGAAATTCTGGCTCGGAATTTTGTCAACTATTCTGGCTGTTGTGAAAAATGGGAACTGGTAGAGAAAGTAAACCGGTTATACAAAGAGAATGAAGAAAACCAAAAGTCCTGTAGGTTTATCTTTTCATTTTTTCCCTGTAGTAGCCGAGGCCTTAGCTCTCTGTTGCCTTTCAGATGGCGAGCGGCTGCAGCTGCAGGATGAGGAAGACGACAGCCTGTGTCGCATCTGCATGGATGCCGTCATCGACTGTGTCCTACTGGAGTGTGGGCACATGGTTACCTGCACCAAGTGCGGCAAGCGCATGAGTGAGTGTCCCATCTGCCGGCAGTATGTGGTGCGAGCCGTGCACGTGTTCAAGTCCTGAAACAGGCTCCCCTCACCAGGACAGTCACCCCCAAACTTGACCCCCAACATTTCAATGCACAGAAGGGACTGGAAAGTTATGTTCAAAGGCTGAAGCTATTTTAAAACATTATTTTGACTACTAAGTGGGGACAGAAAGATCCATCCTGAGTTGTGGAAACATTGGTCCATGCCGTGAGCCTGTCTGCCTGTGGACACGTGAGCTTCCCGGGCTCAGCTGGGCTTTATCACACATCCCGTGAACACTCATTGAAGTCAGCCTGTTTGCGCCATGTGGGCATCAGCCACTGCTGTCTTGGGAGGACACTTATCCTGTTCTCTTATTTCCCCTTCATCCTATTTTTAACTTAAACTGCTCAGATGTTTGAAACTTCTGTCCTCTTTGGATGAGATCAGTGTCCACAAGTGGCCGACATGGAACATGCTGAGCAGTGGCTCCTCTGAATGTTCACTTTATTAGTCATGTATATTTTAAATGCTAACATTTGATGAATGTAAGTTTCCACATTGTTGCTGTTTCTGCATTTAAACATAATTGGGAACAACTGACATTCTCTAGTCGACTGCCAGGGCCTTAGACTCCACATGTCCATTTTTGTTCAGGTATAGCTTTTTATAGCAAGGGCTGCATCTAGCTTCTTTTATTAGAAGTGTGTGTGCTAAATTCCTTATTAATGTGTAATCAGTTTACATTGTTTTGTATAGTGAAGGTGTATTTTCAGTGCTACCCGCTAGCTGATTTTAACTTTAGGAATAAAATTAGTTTTAAAAGCTTTTGTTTACATTGTCTTGGTCAGTTCCTAAA